CGCGGGTCCAAGCAATTCTCCCGCCTCAGCCTCCTGAGTAGCTGGGACTACCGGTTCACACCAAAATGCCCAGCTAATTTTTGTATTTTTAGTAGAGATGGGGTTTCACCATGTTGGCCAGGCTGGTCTCGAACTACTGACTTCAGGTGATCCACCCGCCTTGGCCTCCCAAAGTGCTGGGATTACAGGTGTGAGCCACCGCACCCAGCCAGAGCCCGGTGTTTGTTAAATTTACCAGACATATATCAGACATTATCAGATATTTATCAGACATATCTGGTTATCATTATTACTGAAATGGATAACAACTCATTCGCTCTGGGCAAATACAATGCACATCCGTTTGCCTATTTTTACTAATGTGACTGCTCATTTGAGTCAGAACCAGCCAATTCAACAAAATGGCTAATTGGTTTCCCCACTCCAACCCCCATGGTCAGAGGCCGTGGGCCTCGCTGGGAGTTCTGTCTCACAGTATTGCACGAGGGGACCCAACTCAGTCAAAATGCTCCACTGGCCACATTTCTCAAGGTCGCCACTCACACGCCTTTAGAAACAGGAAGCCTGTCCCTTGCCTCCTCCAAGCAGAAGATGTCTCAGCAGTTCCAAGGTGCACAGGAGCTTTCAAGAGTCACCTTCATGGTGAGATGGTGAGTTTGTCACACATGAGCTGGTTTCTTACCTGGATCTGTCTCTGCATGGGAGCTGGCGTCCTGTCGCTCTTCTTGAGACTGAGGTTGCCACATCCAGGAATGCTCACGGCAAACTCGTCTGTGGGGACACCAAACCCACCCCCACTGCCAAGTCTCCACCCTGGCCCCTGGCCCCTGCCAGGACCCCCTACCACACCATGAGGGTCCTCTGGTAGGCCTTGCGGGAGCGACACGGGGCAGTGAGAAGATTCTGGCTTCTGGACAGCCGTGGGTCATGAGCTTCCCTGGAAAAGGGATGGTTGCCTAGAGATGACGCCAGGGTCTCTGCCCCGTGGGCTGACTAGAAAGGGGAAGTGGTCAGGATGGGGCTCACTGTCTCTAGCAGTGGGTGAAGGCCTGTGAGTGAGGAATGCCTCTCACCAGCTGTGCCTGAGCTGCAGCACTCCAGCCACTGCTGTCTCCTTAGCTGCTCACATATGGATACTTTCACAGTTCAGGTAAGCATCTCAGCTTTCCAAGGGACAGTTTCATACCTCATTCTTCTCTCTCCATTCTTCTCAGGATTCCACTGCAATGAGCTGGTGGAGGAATAATTTCTGGATCATCTTAGCTGTGGCCATCATCGTTGTCTCTGTGGGTCTGGGCCTCATCCTGTACTGTGTCTGTAAGTGGCAGCTTAGACGAGGTAATGGCCATTTTACCTAGGCAGGTGGAGGGCTTCTTCAATGAACATGCTTTTCCCCTCTTAGGCAAGAAATGGGAAATTGCCAAGCCCCTGAAACACAAGCAAGTAGATGAAGAAAAGATGTATGAGTAAGTAGGGGGGAATCCTTCCGCTTTTTACTAACACTGATTCTCTCTCTTTCTCTCTCTCTAGGAATGTTCTTAATGAGTCGCCAGTTCAATTACCGCCTCTGCCACCGAGGAATTGGCCTTCTCTAGAAGACTCTTGTAAGTATATTTTACTGGTAGCAGTTTCATTTTTTGCATCTAAGGAGCTTTTTGTGTATTCTAGCCCCACAGGAAGCCCCAAGTCAGCCGCCCGCTACATACTCACTGGTAAATAAAGTTAAAAATAAGAAGACTGTTTCCATCCCAAGCTACATTGAGCCTGAAGATGACTATGACGATGTTGAAATCCCTGCAAATACTGAAAAAGCATCATTTTGAAACAGCCATTTCTTCTTTTTGGCAAAACTGAAGAGGGTTCACACAACTTATTTTAAAACAATCAAGAATGGTTGAACTTCAGTAGGTCTCTGGGCCCTGAAAGCCAGTGGTGATTTTATGAAGCTCTATAAGATAAAGCACTTCCCAAACCTTAGATGAAGACACCCCTGCGATCGGATGACTGCAGCCAGAGGAGACACATGGGTGCTCGGCTCTGAGGACTTAGAGGGGTCAGCCTTGTGCTGTTGAGGAAACTTTCCATGGGAAGGACCACGGGGCTCCATGGCTCCCACCTGTGGGAAACTACTCATTTCTTGGCATTCTTTCCCCCTTCATTCCCTTTGGTTTGCATGGTTCTGAGTGATATTAAATCTCAGCATTTGGTTGTGCAGACCCTCCCAGGCTCCCATCCCCAGCAAGGCCCTCACCAAGCATGCTGGTCTTTACCCTCTCACCCCACCCACCTCCTGCACTGTGAGGCTGTGGGTGAGTTACAGCTGAGTGCTCTCGTGCCCAGGTTCCCACACCACATCTCGCGAGTTTGCAAGGGCAGGGAGTACCTTTTGTTCTCGTGAACCCTCCCCACCTAGACACCCTGCAAACCCCAGTGCCTTTATATGATGTAGGCCAAATTGACCATAGAGATTTGAGTTTTCACCTAGGTTTTCTCCCCGTGCTTGCAAGTTGTACTGTAACAATGGACAAAGGACAAAAGTTACCTTCTGATTTACACCTAGAAGCATCATTTTGCAATAGGTGTGTTGGGGGTGCTACAGGAAAAATACATTTCCCCCAGGACAAATCATGGGGAACAGGAAAGAAAAGGGGCATGTAACAATGGCATATACAAGATGAGAGTTCAGGGGGCTTAATATCCCCTGTCCATCATTTTCATCAGTACTTACTCGAGTTCTAGGAAAACAGCCTCAAGCCCCTTCCTTCCAGATCACTGTCCCTGGGCATCTGGGAGGAGGCAGAAGGTCCACTGTGATGTGCTGCAGCCAATGAGATGGGCCAGGGACATGGGCAGATGTCTTGTTAAACAAGTGTCCTAATGGGGTCAACAAGGCCCGAGTCAGCTTTATAGGCTCTTAGACCTCATCAATTCCTTCTAGCTGATCGCCAGAGCCCTAGGACTTGACTCATTCTAACTATACTCACAAGATGCTGGTTTCTAAGTGACCTCTGGGAAATCTGGCAAATGAACAGCCTTGCAGAGAGAGCACTGTGAACCTGGAAAGGCCTGAGAGTGACTCAGATTTCCCTCAAGAGATGGGAAAATGTGTTCCTCCCATTTTCAAGCTTTCTCCCTCAATCAACGCTGGAGCACTGGGGACCTGGGCTTCCTCCCTGGTTCTCTCTTTCCAGACTCTATGAAGGCTTCCACCTTGCTATTAATACCTCCTTGGGAGGCCAAGGTGGGCGGATCACCTGAGGTCGGGAGTTCGAGACCAGCCTGACCAACATGGAGAAACCCCATTTCTACTAAAAATACAAAATTAGTCAGGCATGGTCGCGCATGCCTGTAATCCCAGCTACTTGGGAGGCTGAGGCAGAAGAATCGCTTGAAACTGGGAGGCGGAGGTTGCGGTGAGCCGAGAACATGCCATTGCACTCCAGCCTGGACAACAAGAGTGAAACTCCATCTAAAAATAAATAAATAAATAAATAAATAAACCCTCCTTATGTTAGGCCAGTAGTTATCTAACTATGGCCTTATGGGACTCTGGTATCCCACCAGCCAAAGAGAGGACTCTTCCCAAATTATAGAACAAAAATAAGCCAAAGGATTGGAGTGTTTCAAACACATGCTTTCGTCTTATAAATGTTCTGTAAACCCTCCATGACTATGACAAAAGTTAAAAACAAATGCCAGACAAATGTTGATTCTTCCTTGGTTTCTGGGACGCCAC